AGAAGTTTGACTTGGCATTATTGCACAAAGATCATTCAAGTTTCTCAAAATGAGAGACAAGCTGCTGCAGTTTTAGAAGTAAATCTGACAGAATAAACATGGGTTGGGTGGGGAGCTGTTGCCTGCAATCACAGCACTTTGCAAGGCCGAGACAGGAGGATTACTGAGGCCGAGGGTTCAAAACCAGCCTGAGAAACACAGTGACACTTCATGTCTACAAAAGTATAAAGTTAACTAGGCATTGTGGCACGTGGCTGTAGTCGCAGCTACTCAGGAGGCTGAGGCAGGAGGATCACTTGAGCCCAGAAGTTCAAGGCTGCAGTGAGCTATGATCTTGCCACTGCACTCCAGCCTGGGTAACAGAGAGAGACCCTGTCACTTAAAAAAAAAGAAAAAGAATAAGTGTGGAAATATAACAGATCATTCTATAAAGGTAAGACTAATTTATTCAAATATAAATCTGTAATGTATGCATTTATAGTGACTTTCTATGCATAGGTATTCAGTATAATATTTGACTTTGAATGTATCTGAGTTTGCGTCAGGCAGTAAACCATTCATATTCTATTGAAGTTGTAATAGAGGTATCTTTCTTATAAATTTACATATTTCTCAGAAAAAAACTAGTAACAAATGTTGATCTCATCAAATGTGAAACTCTGGGTAAGAAAATAAGATTTCTTTTTTCAAAATAGGTAAAAATCAGAACAAAGAAGTCTGAGTACAGTACAATAAAAGATTTTGAGAAAGATAGAGATCATATTCACATATTTATAGTATACTGTATAATTGTTCTATTTTATTATCAGTTACTCTTGTTAATCTCTTACTTGTCTAATTTATTAATTAAACTTTATCAGAAGTATGTATAGACAAAAATAATAGTGTATTTAGGGTTCAGTATCAACTGCAGTTTCAAACATCCACTGGGGGGGCTTGGAATGCATCCCCTGCAGATAAGGGCGAATTACTGTACGTAAATTACTCTTGTGTCTCCCTTCCGAATGGATTGTAGGAATGCTCCATGGAAAATTACAATCAAACATCAACTGATTTCATCTTATTGGGGCTGTTTCCACCATCAAGAATTGACCTTTTCTTCTTCATTCTCATTGTTTTCATTTTCCTGATGGCTCTAATTGGAAACCTGTCCATGATTCTTCTCATCTTCTTGGACACCCATCTCCACACACCCATGTATTTCCTACTGAGTCAGCTCTCCCTCATTGACCTAAATTACATCTCCACCATTGTTCCTAAGATGGCATCTGATTTTCTGCATGGAAACAAGTCTATCTCCTTCACTGGGTGTGGGATTCAGAGTTTCTTCTTCTTGGCATTAGGAGGTGCAGAAGCACTACTTTTGGCATCTATGGCCTATGATCGTTACATTGCTATTTGCTTTCCTCTCCACTATCTCATCCGCATGAGCAAAAGAGTGTGTGTGCTGATGATAACAGGGTCTTGGATCATAGGCTCGATCAATGCTTGTGCTCACACTGTATATGTACTCCATATTCCTTATTGCCGATCCAGGGCCATCAATCATTTCTTCTGTGATGTCCCAGCAATGGTGACTCTGGCCTGCATGGACACCTGGGTCTATGAGGGCACAGTGTTTTTGAGTGCCACCATCTTTCTCGTGTTTCCCTTCATTGGTATTTCATGTTCCTATGGCCAGGTTCTCTTTGCTGTCTACCACATGAAATCTGCAGAAGGGAGGAAGAAAGCCTATTTGACCTGCAGCACCCACCTCACTGTAGTAACTTTCTACTATGCACCTTTTGTCTACACTTATCTACGTCCAAGATCCCTGCGATCTCCAACAGAGGACAAGGTTCTGGCTGTCTTCTACACCATCCTCACCCCAATGCTCAACCCCATCATCTATAGCCTGAGGAACAAGGAGGTGATGGGGGCCCTGACACGAGTGAGTCAGAGAATCTGCTCTGTGAAAATGTAGAAACACTTTCTGCCTAAGGTCTCAGGACTCAG